TTGTGGAGAAGGGGCGGGATAAAGACAAGGTCTCACTGTGTTGCCCAGGCTGGTTTCAAACTCCTGGCCTCAATTGATCCTCCTGCCTTGACCTCCCAAAGTGTTAGGATTACATGTGTGAACCACTGCACCTGGTCCTGTTTTGGTTTTTTTCAAGAGTGATAGAATTGCTCAAAGGTTTAGAGAGCCTGTTCCGAGATTTTAGAGATACAGGCCGGAGGGGGCATGGGGGTGGGAGGACAAATGTGAGACAGGCCCTCCTCAAGGAGGCTGGGAGAGCACCAAAGGGAGGCAGGGCTGTTTCTGAATTGGAATGGTAGCGGATGACTCACTGACATGGAATACACAGAATAGGTGAACCCGCAGAGACAGGAAGCTGATTAGTGTTGCTGGGGGCAGGGGCATGGGGAGAATGCTTGATGGATCTGGGTTTTATTTGGTGGGGGGATGGTGATATAAATGTTTTGGAACTAGATAGAGGTGATGGTCACACAACATGATGAACATACTCAATGCCGCTAAGTTTGTTTACTGTTAAAGACTGATTCTGTGTTTTGTGGATTTTATTAATATCTCAATTTGAGAAAGCACTGGAGAGGGCAGAAGTGGGCAGGGAGTGAAGTGGGTTGTATCTCTGGCCCCTGCTTGCTGCCTATTTTGTAACAGGGAGCTTTGTTTTCATGATCTTCCCAACTCCTGACATGTTCTTGTTTCCTAGGATGTAGGATTCACTGTGAGCTGAAACCGCGCTCGGCGCATCCTGGATGCCTGGGAAGCGTTGGAATGAATGAAGGAATGGTTGAGTGGATGGATGAGGAACATCAGGCAGGCGCCTGGAAATAGAGGGGTGGAAGGGTGGTGCTGGGCTGGAATGGTTGGCTGAGGATAAAGGGAAATGGAGCTGGCTGAAGACAAGAAAAATCCTAGTTACTGTGTTAGAAGACCTGTGGAAGAGGAGGGTGTGCAGTAACCTGGTAACAATGTTTATGTGGTTACTGTGTATTCATTTAATCTTTCTGGTACTATTGAACCGCCTGAATGCAGAAGAGAAGGCAGACTATGAAATGAAGGCACAGTTTTCTGTTACCACGTAAGGATTTTGCTGGGTAATTATTACAGTGAGAAGATAGGGATGTGGGGGAGAAGAAGACATTGTAACAAGTTCAGGGAGGTGAGGGAATTTAGGAGGGAAAGGCTATGCTGGGGGAGGAAATGGAAAGAAGTGATTCTGGGATGCTCAGGGAGGAAGAGCAGGCCATCAGCCTTGGGAGTAGAGGCCAGGACAAGGTGTGTCAGGGATGCCGGTTGAAGATGAAGCTCACTGGGCTCCAAGCAACCACTGTGTGGCATCAAGGTCACTGGATTAGTCTGTTCTTGCACTGCTCTAAAGAAATACTTGAGACTGGGTAATTTATAAAGAAAAGAGGTTTAATTGGCTTACAGTTTCACAGGCTGTGAGGAAGCATGATGCTGGCCATCTGCTCGGCTTCTGGGGAGGTACAAGGAAACTCACCATCATGGCAGAAGGTGAAGGGAAGCCAGCACTTCCCATGGCCAGAGCAGGAGGAAGAGAGAGGCGGGAGGTGCTACATGCTTTTAAACAACAATATCTCACAATAACTTACTCACTGTCAGGAGAATAGCACCTAGGGGATGGTGCTAACCCATTCATGAGAACTCCGCCCCCCTGATCCAATTAGCTCCCACCAGGCCCCACCTCCAACACTGGGGATTACAATTCTACATGAGATTCAGGCAGGAACACAGATCCAAACCATATCACGCACTAAGTTCGAACATTTGGTGCTCAGTATAATCCTTTGGGGAATGGGAAGAAAATGTAAAAGCTTTAATTTATATATATTTTCTTCCCTAAAAAGTAAGGTCTTAAACTGTACTCATATTTATAAGTTGGCAGTAGTACATGTTTTTAATTTTAAAATAAGTCATATATATTAGGGATGCATGCTCATTTTTGACTGGTGAGCTATGGGACCAAAATCATTTTGGAAGGTACTGGCTTGGACGGCTGCTGGGTGAGTCCTTTGGAGTGATGATGTCATGATGTGGGAAACGGGCCTTATGGCTTGTGGAAACAGATGCCCTGTGTTCTGACCAAACAAGGGGTCTCCTCCAATACGGACAGGCATGAGGTCACGCTGGCCTGCTTGGTTCTTTCTAAATTCATTCTGCTGTGCAGACCACCTTTTAAAAGTGATCACAAACCATTTGCTGAATACTTGTGGAACTTGAATCCTCACCAATGTCTCCATTTTCTGGAATCCATCCCAACCCCCACCTTGGTCTTTTGGAAAATTGGGCTGTTTGCTCTTTTTTTCCCCTCCTCTCTGACTTCTTGGATATGCATTGATGTTTTCCCCTTCCTTCCAAGGAATTATAACCAAAGTAAGGTGTGTGTGTGTCTCTCTCTCTGTGTGTGTGTGTGTGTGTGTGTGTGTGTGTTTAAAGAACCTGGAATGCGGGCTGGGCGCGGTGGCTCACGCCTGTAATCCCAGCACTTTGGGAGGCTGAGGCAGGCAGATCACGAAGTCAGGAGATTGAGACCATCCTGGCTAACATGGTGAAACCCCATCTCTACTAAAAATACAAAAAATTAGCTGGGCATGGTGGCAGGCCCCTGTAGTCCTACCTACTTGGGAGGCCGAGGCAGGAGAATTGCTTGAATTCAGGAGGTGGAGCCTGTAGTGAGCCGAGGTTGTGCCACTGCACTCCAGCCTGGGCGACAGAGCGAGACTCCGTCTCAAAAAAAGAGAACCTGGGATGCAATTTTCCTGAGCCTTGACATTTGAACTGAAAATAACTAACAAGATCCGAGGAGTGAGGGGCAGGAAAAAGAGTGAGGCCCTGAGACAGGTTGACCTGCCTTCTAATTCTGACTCTGCTCTTTATAGCTGTGTGCCTCTGGGCAAGTTGCTTAACCTCTCTGATTTCCAGTTTTATTTTAAAGTTGAAGAGGTGCTAATCTATCTGGTGAGGTTGTGGGAAAAATTAATGAAACACATGAAAGTCCCTTAAACTTGCTAGGACTTACTAAATGCCAGTTCTGTCTCCTTCCTAACACCTTCCCCCAACCCCCAATCTCTTCACGCTCACTCTTGTACATTTCCACCCTGCTGGAAAACAAAGATGAGAACAAAATGTGCATTGCTGAGACTTACTGTTAGACTGTTTTTTAAGGTGTCCTTGATTTTGGTTAGCCTGGTCTTTTCTCTGTGATCTCTCTCATGAGTTCTTTACTCCAGTCTTTATTCTGCTTTAAGGAGAGTTTTGGGCATTCTTAGTTAAGTGTGGTGTTTGGCTGATGTTGAAATAACTCATTCATTATGAGCCTCCCCATCCCCATTAAATGCCTTAATTTCATAGGAGACAAAAAATTTAAGAAATAATGCCATTGTATACCTCCTACCCCATTGCATATATTAAGTAAAAGGAAATGAGTCTTGAGAACATTGAGAATGAAAACGTTTGAGTAGGCCAGGTGCGGTGGCTCATGTCTGTAATCCCATCATGTTGGGAGGCCCAGGTGGGAGGATTGCTTCAGCCCAGGAGTTCCAGACCAGCCTGGGCAACATAGTGAGACCTCGTCTCTACAAAAAAAATACAAAAATTAGCCAGGTGTGGTGTCATGAGCCTATAGTGCTAGTTACTTGGGAGGCTGAGGTGGTAGTGTCTTTTGAGCCCAGGAGGTTGAGGCTGCAGTGAGCTATGATAGCACCACTGCACTCCAGCCTGTGCAACACAGCAGGACCCTATTTAAAAAAAAAAAATTGATTAGGCTCATTTGAAAAGCTCTCTGGTAGTTATGGAATGAGAACCTTACTGTTTGAAGATAATGCTGCTGTTGTTTCTAATGGATGTGAGAGGGCCTGGGGAACCTCCCTAACCTGTTTGCTGCTTTACATAGACCAGGGCTTCCTGGATCGCTGGGTACCGGCATTGGCAGCTGGGTTTCTTTCAGCCCTGGGGACTGGCCACCGCTCTTCCGCAGCCATGTGCCTGCATGCTGGGTCTGAGGATGCCATTCTCTTCTGCATTTCATTGGAGTGTTGTATTACTTCATGAATGGAAGGAATTTAAAAAGTCACTCTGGAGTCATTAGAAAAGTATGGCTATGAAGAAAAGTAGGTCTTTGAGTTTCTTAGCTTAGTCTGTTGCTAGTATAAGTGGGTGTGGTGGTCCCTTTCCACTCGAAGAAAATATTTTATTGTTTAGTTAAAAAAAAACCCTTTTAATTTATAACTGGAATTTCAACATGAATGTTAATGTAGTTTGGGTTCCTGCTCTCTCTCGCTCTCTTTCTTTTTTCCTGAGAGAGTGATTTTGTACCATCAGACTGTTTTGAAGTTCTTAGTCATTTTGTTTCTTTATTAGTAAAATGGGATAATGGTACAGCATGGATGTGAGCATTAGAATACTGTGATTTGGGAAAAGAACCCAGTGCTGTAACGGAAGTCTAATAGCTGCTCAGTACATAGTAAATGCTATTTCAAATTTAGATTAAAGAAAAAACATGTTCACGGTCTATGCAGGCAGTGTAGCTCTATATGAAAAGGAACCTATTGATTAAATACTTAGAAAGTTTCAAAAAGCCCCCTTTTAAATCCTAAGATATTGGCATTCATGTGATGGATGTCTTGAGGCAGATAACACAGTTGAATCTTTTTAGTGGAAGAAACACAGATCTTTTCACATGAAGTTGTACTTGAAAAATATTGCCATAATTAAAATATACAGTGTAGTTATCAGGAAATGTACATTTTTTTGTATCTTGAAGGAGCCTTACAGAGTTAATAAAAAAAAAAAAAAAGAAAAGAAAAAAAAGGAACAGCCTCTAATGGAAATTAGCATGTGATTGAAGTTGTTTTTGTTTTGTTGTCCTCTTTCCTTCTGTCTGAGGTCTTACACCCGGTAATAGAATCAGCGTTGGGATGAGCAAGTCCTATGACTGTGTTCACTGATGGCATCCTGTCCTCCTCCTTCCACGTCTATGCCTGGCAGTCCGTAAGCTTGGATGGGAAAAAAATAGACGCTGAGTTCTAACTGAAATTTGGCATTTTCTTCCATTGTGAATATAGGGAACAAACCAAAGTAATATTAGAAATACCTTGACCTTTGTCATTAATAAATCCATATCGCACTACAGTTGTTGCAGAGATCTCTAAATATTTTTTACACTCATCACTACTTAAAAATGGTGGTACAGAATAAAACCATTTTTAGATCTTGTTACTTGGTGTAACTTAATGAAGAAGCACTCATACCGTATCACAATGGAAAAATATTGTGATAACTAAATCTAATTTGTTTGCCTTGTAATCTTTGGTGTTTTATTTCATGCATTTAAAAATGTTATTTTGAGGAAACATCCACGGGCTTCATCAGATTGCTGGGGGAGTCCAGAGCATGCAAAAGTTAAGACACCTGCTCTGTCGCCTCTGGTCTAAATTTTATCCTGACTGATAATGCAGTGGTCCTCAACCCTTGCTGCCCATTGGAATCACCTGGGGGAGTTTTAAGAATTCTAGCACTCTGGCCATACCCCAGACTAATTAACTGCAGATCTCAGGATTCCCCTGGTGATTGCCCTTGGTTCCAGGGGATTCCAGTGTGCAGTGAAAGTTGAGAACCATTGGTCTAAGTGTTCATACAAACTAACCTTCTTCCCTCTCTTCTTCCTTTCTGATTCTTTAAATAAGAAATTAAGTTTCATGCTTATGATAGAAAATTCAAACTGTGCAGGAGAGCATGGCTCTCTCACCTTTCCAGAAAAAACTATTGCTGACAAGTTTTGTGCATAAACAATCATTGTAGACATCACACATCCATACATTATCCACGATGAGATTATACTATACATGTTATACACATGGACACACTGTATGCAGTTTTTCACTTCTATCGTAGAGAACTTTCTGAGCTAGCTGTTGTTCCTTGAAATTAAGTTCTCTTTCTTAGGTTTTTTTTTTTTTTTTTTTTTGAGACAGAGTCTCTGTCACCCAGGCTGGAGTGCAGTAGTGTGATCTCGGCTCACCGCAACCTCTGCCTCCCTGGTTCAGGTGATTCTCCTGCCTCAGCCTCCCGAGTAGCTGGAATTACAGGAGCCTGCCACCACACCTAGCTAATTTTTGTTTTTGTACTTTTAGTAGAGGCTTGGTTTCGCCATGTTGGCCATGCTGGTCTGGAACTCCTGACTTCAGGTGATCTGCCCACCTCGGCCTTCCAAAGTGCTGGGATTACAGCCGTGAGCCACCGTGCCCAGCCTGGTGTTTATGATTTGCCTGGGGAGCTTTATCCCTCCAGGCTTAATTTAGGAGTAACTTGGAGACCATGGATCCTATTTCCCTCTTTTAAGAAATAGTGCAATGGGAAGGAAAGAACAGCCGTGAGGTCAGGCCCAGGCAAGTTGCTTATCCATCTGTGAATCTTTTTGCTCATCTGTTAGGTGGAGATAAAGAAAGCTTCCTTACAGGGCTGTTGTGCAATGTACAAGATCAGTGACAGGCAGCTATTACCATTATCCTCCATGTGGATTCTACTCCCCAGAGAAGCTGAAATGTTTTATAGGCCCCCCAGAGATTTTTCCACTAGCAAGCATGTGATAGAAAGCAAGGGTGAGTAAAAAAAAAAAAATCCCTGTGCATCTACTACAGACAGAATTTAGAGGCTCTACACCCATGTCTTGGGATTGCCACGGTTATCTGGTTGGATTTGGAGTTGGGTTCAAGGCCACACAGATGTTGAATGAGCCTTGTGAGCTCTTCTTTATTAACCTAGTACTTATACCAGGTTAATAAACTCTTGGAAATGCCCCCACATGCTTATAGACCCACATCTGTGCATTTCATCTCAATTGCGAAAGCAATTACATTGAAAATGAGAGTTGGTATCAGAGCTCCTGGCAGGAAACAATTCACCTCAGATGGTTTGAATGAAGCCTAATGAAAGGAATAATTATAGAGGTTGAGGGATCCACCAAGGCACTAACAGCAGTGGAAAAGCCCTATCACCTCTAAGGCTGAGGGGCCTGGGGAGGAAGTAGAGTTACTGGAGTGCAGTGAGACCTGGAACAGTGGAGGAGGAGCTGCCCAGAAGGAGCTATAGTCAAGGAAGAAGGTTACCCAAAGATGTGGCACCCAGTGAGAGAGGGAGCCAGAGAGAAATACCCAGACCTCTCTCTTCCTTCCTCCAGTTCCCCACTGGGTGCCTGATTGGCTGAACCAATGTGAAGCCAGCAGGCAGGGAAGCCAGGTGTATACAGGGGTCAGCTGGTTGGAGGGTGAGAATGGGTGGGGGTGAGGCCAAGAGAATCACCAGATAACAGGCAGGGAGGCTGTCAGATGTCAGCACTGTGAGGCTCCTGGCAGAATGCTGAGCACTTAGGTGCTAGATGTAAATGTTCCCTTTCCCTGGCCTCCTAGCGTCTTGATAGTAGTGTGTTTACCCCTATCAGCAAGGCCATTGAGACAGAAGGAGGAATACTAAAAAGCAAACCCTCTGGATCATGATGCTATATTTTCCTGAGCTCTGGCTCTCCTGGTGTCCAGCAGAGAAGTTCTCCATGTAAATTGTCCCCTGGTTTCTGCTCCCTATGCCCAGAAGCAGTCTAATTCACAGCCCATAGGTGCCCCTGGGCAGGCAAGACAGCCATGACACCAAGCAAGGAGATATTATTAATAATTGGGAGGCCCCCTCCCTTGCTTCTTCTGACACCAGTGCCTGGAGATTTCCTCTCATCCCCTGTGGTAGATAGAGGACCACGCTTGTGCTGGGTTTGCTCCATCAGCCACTCTGCAGGTTGGGCCTCTCAGAGATTAAGAGAAGAGTGGCTACCTCCATAATTTGAGCCTTTCAGTGTATTTAAAAAGTGAAAAAGTACATAGGGTTAGAAACACCATAGACAGTTTTAAATATTTACATTGAAGACCTGGATGCTTTTTAACACAAGGAAACATAATAGAATACAGTTATGCTTTTCACAAGATAATAATAGGAGTCACAAAAATATGGAGACATAGCACATTATAGGTGTGGCCTGGTAATGAATATATGTTCAAAGTTATGTGACGAATGTCTTCTGCTTTCAATCCCATTGTTTGGATCTCTGTGAGGCTCCAGGACTCCATTGGGAGAGAGGATCAGAAGTCTGAATCTGAGGCTGTTGTGACTTGGGCTGGTGCCAAATCTGCACCCCACCCCTGCATGTTCTGTACACTTGGATTCCCCTTGCCTCTAGGCCTTCTCAGTCCCAGGTTTGGAAAGATTCAAGGTTGGGGCATGCCTGCATTTTGCATAATTATGCAGCCCATAGAGGTGAGTGAGTGACATCCCACTCACCGCCATGGGACCTCACTCACGCCCTGTGGGACCCACTCACTGCCATGGGACCTCACTCACGCCCTATGGGACCCGCTTACCGCCATGGGACCTCACTCACGCCCTATGGGAGCCGCCCACTGCCATGGGACCTCACTCACTCATGCCCTGTGGGACCCACTCACTGCCATGGGACCTCACTCACCCATGCCCTGTGGGACCCACTCACCGCCATGGGACCTCACTCACCCATGCCCTGTGGGACCCACTCACCGCCATGGGACCTCACTCACCCATGCCCTGTGGGACCCACTCACCGCCATGGGACCTCACTCACTCACGCCCTATGGGAGCCGCCCACTGCCATGGGACCTCACTCACTCATGCCCTGTGGGACCCACTCACTGCCATGGGACCTCACTCACTCATGCCCTGTGGGACCCACTCACTGCCATGGGACCTCACTCACGCCCTATGGGACCTGCTTACCGCCATGGGACCTCACTCACGCCCTATGGGAGCCTCCCACTGCCATGGGACCTCACTCATGCCCTGTGGGACCCACTCACTGCCATGGGACCTCACTCACCCATGCCCTGTGGGACCCACTCACCGCCATGGGACCTCACTCACTCATCCACTGTGGGACCCGCCCACCACCTTGGGACCTCACTCACTCATGCCCTATGGGAGCCTCCCACTGCCATGGGACCTCACTCACGCCCTATGGGACCCGCTTACCGCCATGGGACCTCACTCACGCCCTGTGGGACCCGCCCACCGCCATGGGACCTCACTCACGCCCTGTGGGACCCGCCCACCGCCATGGGACCTCACTCACTCAAGCCCTATGGGACCCGCCCACTGCCATGAGACCTCACTCACTCATGCCCTATGGGACCTGGTTACTGCCGTGGGACCTCACTCATGCCCTATGGGACCCGCCCACTGCCATGGGACCTCACTCACTCATCCCCTCTGGGACCCGCCCACCGCCATGGGACCTCACTCACTCATCCCCTCTGGGACCCACCCACCACCATGGGACCTCATTCACTCACACCCTATGGGACCTGCCCACCGCCATGGGAACTCACTCACACCCTATGGGACCCGCTTACCACCATGGGACCCGCTTACCACCATGGGACCTCACGCCCTATGGGACCTGCTTACCACCATGGGACCCGCTTATCACTCACGCCCTATGGGACCCGCCCACCGCCATGGGACCTCACTCACGCCCTATGGGACCCGCCCACCGCCATGGGACCTCACTCACGCCCTATGGGACCCGCCCACCGCCATGGGACCTCACTCACGCCCTATGGGACCCGTCCACTGCCATGGGACCTCACTCACTCATCCCCTGTGGGACCCACTCACTGCCATGGGACCTCAGTCACTCACAGCTCTTCTTTCTGTTGCCAAATGTTGCACTGCCAATCTTCCCCAAAGGAAATAAAGGAAGTAAATGTAAAATCAATGTCTTTTTAATTTTTTACAAAATAATGAACTATCTGTTGAAAAAATTGGGAAGCCAGAGACTTCACTAATGAACGTGGTAACTATGTTTGTCTCCAAGTTATGTGCAAATGTGACTGAGTTTATCTTCTTAGTTTTAAAAGAAAAGTATGAATCGTTCTCTGACTTTAGCTGTATATCAGCAGTGCATTAATGAAATAGGGCAGTGCTTTGGCAACCTCAGTTGCGTAAGGAAGTCCAAAGGAACTTGTCAAAAGGGGAGATCTCTAAGCATACCCTTTCCAGGCATGGAGTCCACTTTTTTTTTTTTTTTTTTTTTTGAGATGGAATCTCACTCTGTCGCCCAGGCTGGAGTGCAGTGGTGTGATCTTGGCTCACTGCAACCTCCACCTCCTGAGTTCAAGCAGTTCTCCTGTCTCAGCCTCCCAAGTAGCTGGGACTATAGGCATGTGCCACCACGCCCGGCTAATTTTTTTGTATTTTTAGTAGAGATGGGTTAGTAGAGATGGGCTTTCACCATATTGGTCAGGCTGGTCTCGAACTCCTGACCCCAAATGATCTGCCTGCCTCAGCCTCCCAGAGTGTTGGGATTACTGGCGTGAGCCACCACGCCGGGCCAGAGTCCACATTTTTAATCAAGGCCCCAAGTGGTTAAAAAAATAACTTAAGGAGCACTGTGACATGGGAATATTGATCCCCTTAAGCCCTTTTTAAAGTGCTGAGGCTTAATCAGGAGACCCTTGGTCTTCTTTCTTTTTTTTTATTATTAAATTGGAATTGTAAAATTCCTCCTGGACCTTCTCCTGACTAACTGTTTTAATCCCTGTACCTCAGGCTGCCTGTCATTGGCAGGACAAATGCACAAGAACTGATTTCCCTGGAGAGGGTTCTTGGTGTCACATGGTGGGAGATGCTGTCTTGTTTAAAAACAAAGAAATAAAACCCTTCATTGAACTCGATGGTCTCCCTGAAGAGGCTGGAAACGTAATCCAGTGGTGTCTGTTTGTTTCCAGCCCATGTTGTTATTAATCCTGTTACAAATGATAATGCTTTGCCTTTACAGGCTTGCTGTCTCGGAGGAGTTTTCTGTATTGCCTGCTAGGCCCTGCTGGGTGATTAAGCCACTCACTCAGAGTCTTACAGGCCACTCGAGGACGATTTCCTTATAGCAGACGACTGACTATACTTCTCGAGCAGTGTTTGCTGAGTGACATATTAACTCTTGCTTATGGTTCCTTGGGAGGAGAAGGCCCTAATGCTATGAGGGTTAAGGCCCAGAGACATGGGCTTCTCCGCTCCACTCTCTCCCTCCCTTCCCTCATCATTAGAAGTTTCTCGGCCCCTTCCATAGGGGCAACGGCAGGGCTGTAGCTCTTTGTTCTTATGCCCTATTTTATTTTATTTTTTTATCCTATGGAAAAAAAATACCCAGAGCCCCGCAAAACAAGAGGTACTTAATTTAATACTTTTGTAAATAAGAGCCATAGCATTTTCACCCACCAGGTGTTATTAATAGTTTCCACTTATAATACATAGACTTTGTGGCCAATTAAGGCAGCAGGTAATGAGGAGGAATTTGGGAGAAACGAATATGGGTCAGGGAACGGATGGCACGCAGGAAAGAGCTTCAGAGGGGCACTTGGCCCTCTCCACCTATCTCAGATGAAGTCTTTCAAAACTCTGAAATGGGTGTGGACTTTTTCACAACTGTTGCAATACGAGAGGCTGCGACTTATTTATATAAGGAAATGGCCCTGCTCCCACCCACTCCTCCCCTTCTGTGTCCTCCTCCATATCCTGCCAGGCCTATCCATGCTGTGTTCAGACATGCAGGTCAGAGGGCACAGGCAAGCCCCGTTTTGGGGAAGTCCTGATTAGACCTGTCACGGGAGACAAGAAACTCAGTGGTTCCGCCCGTCCAGGTGTCCCCATTGCCTGCACGGAGCTGTCAGTGGTTTTGATTCTCAGGCTGTGTAAGCTGGTGGTAAGCCTCCATTATCTACCCCACAACACTCTTTTTATTTGAAGTCAGAGGACACTGACCACACCCCTGAGACTCTAAATCTCATCCAAGGAAATGGCCTCTCCAAGATCCATACCGTTTTACCAAGCCATAGGTGGGAGTTTTCTAGAAACACGAGCCATCCTGACAACTGTGCTGTCTGACTCTCTCTAATGAGCTGTGAGGCGATCAAGTTAATTAAAGAGAAACTCTGCTTGTTAAAATTCAAGCTAGAAGCATCTTTTTGTATCTGAGTTTGAATCTGGTCAGTGTTCTTGAGGGCACCACCGTGAGGTGTCTTGGTCATCTGTGACCTTTCCTGGAGGATAATGACATCCCTTCTAAACAAAGAACAGACTTTTTCATCAATGCTAACTCTTAGGAATAACAGAGGCTCAGTGACCGCCCTGTGTTTTGGGTCAGTCCTGCAGAAGAGGGAGAACTCTCCTGGGCGCTTATTCACATTGTCTGATGGCAGGTGGATGGGGTGGGTTAGGACGCGCAAACTTTGTTCATGGTCAGGAGTTTGGCACATGTGAAACAGTCCCTAGGAGAGTGCTCTCTTTCCCCACCGCCCAGAATTCCTGTGTCTTGGACATCTCTGCTGCCACCACCCTGGCCCAGGCTCCTGCCATTTCTGGCCTGGAAGATGCCGTGTCCTTTGCTTCCATTCTCACTTCCCTGTCTGCACGGCATCCACATTGAGCTTCTGAAAATGCAAAGCAGATCATTGAGGTCCATCTGCTTCTCCATTCTCCTGCAGAGTGACGAAGTGGTTGAGAGCTTGGTTTCTGAAGTTGGTCTGATTGTGTTTCAGTCCTTAACTAGGTCTGACTTGGAGCAGCTGAATTGAATTGTGTCCTCATCTGTAAAGTGGCATGCTGATAGGAGTGGAATCTACTTGTTGGAATGTTGTAAGGATTACCTTTTTATATGGAGCACTTAGGACAGGGCCTGGCACATAGTAAGTACTGGAAAAAATGTTGGTTGTTATTTTTATTGTCAATATTCTACTAAAATTCAGGGCCATCCTTTTTAAGCTTAGATGCCAACACAGACTCTTGGTCATACCTCTGGCCCAGGTGACATCTCCAGCTTCATTTTCACTTGTCCTCCTGCCTCCCTCTGTTTCTAGCCACACTGGCTCTTTCAGGATCTCCAAAGTACCATGCTCTCCCCAGCTCCAGGGCCTTTGCACATGGTGTTCTTTTTCTGAGAAAGCTTCCTTCCTTCCCTCTTTTTCTGGCCAACTCCTGCCTCTTCCTATCTGCACTTAAATGTCCTTTCCTTCCGCAGGGAGGCCTCCCTGGACCCCTCAGCTGAGAGCAGATCCCCATTATTCTCTGCTGCTCTCCCCGCCGTTCTTTTCTTCATAGTAGTTGCCACAGTTTGTAATTCTGTATTCATCCGTAGGCTTGCTTGATTTATATCTTCAAGCTCTCCTATACTTTATGCTCCAGGAAGCCTAGGACGTCCAGCAGCACACAACGCAGGCCTGGCCTCTACTGCTCCCTAACTGTGAGATGAATGAATGCTGCTCCCCCAGCTCAGCTTGTGCGCTTCTGCACAGGCCGCCGGTCTGTGCATGAGATCTTGTTTATTTGCATACAGAGACCCTTCCGAATACATTTCTAGGTCACAGGTTCTCAAACCGTAGTGTGCATCAGAAACACCTGGAGGGGATCATGGAGTGCCAAAAAGGAAATGAAGGCTGGAAGAAAAGTGCAAAACATGGCTTGTTATGGGCTGTCCAGATAAGTTCGTCCAGGTCTCTGTCTGTTTGGCCTGTGTCATTCTTCTTAGGTCTGTGTGAGGTTGTTAACGACTCCTGCCTCTTTTGTTGCCCAGGTGGTAAAATCTAGGGGCTAGAAAGGACTGAGCTACAGGATCCCCCAGGAGAAGAATGTTTTAAAAGAGTTCCTTATAGAGGCCCAAAGCAAGGATCCCAGTGGTTTGGTTGTAGCTAAATTTAGAGTAGTTGGTGGCTGCTCCTTCTGCCACTCATTCCTCTAGACATGCTCCTTGTAAGGCACTCTTGAGTTGGCTCCCTGTGCCCCTTTTACCTGACGAGAGCCACGAGAGAGCTCTCAGGTTTACCAGTAGCCCCGGAACAAGTAGTCCGTTTCGAGGGCTGTGATCCCCTCCCTCCACATCACAGCCTTCACGACATTCCTCATGGGTTTCAGGGGCTTTGCATGGGCCCTGAGCAACTCCTCATCTCTCTTGTGTTATGGAGGGAGACGGTGGTGTGGCCAGAGTGCAACTGGGACGTTGGACTCGGACACATCCAGGTTTGATGCAGCATGCCTTCAGGTAGCTCGCTTCTTGTCAGGGTTTCTCGTTCTATAAATTGGGAATGATGATATCTAGGTAAGCTTATGGTGTAGGGATTAAGCAGAGCCTCCAGATATGGAGGAACCAAAATCATCATCTAAGTCTTGCTAGTCTTTGGCATTTTACTGTTAATATAAGCAAGTGATTGATTCTTACTAAGCCTCAGCATCCTCCATCATATTGGGTTTAGAATGGTACTTACTTCGTAGGGTTCTTGGGAAGATAAAATACTTATAAAACTGCTAAAATCCAAATCAAATCTGTAGTTAATAGTATCATGCCAATGTTAATTTTTTTGTTTTGACAGATATATCATGGTTTTGTAAGATGTTAACTTTAGGGGAAGCTGGCCAAAGAGCATACGGGGACTCTGTACTATCTTTGCAACTTTTCTGCAAATTTAAAATGATTCAAAAATGAAAGCTTATTTTTTAAAAAAGCTTGTGAAACATTTGCAAAGTGCTTGGGGGTTTAGTAAGCCCTTAGTAAATGGTGACCATTACTAGTGTTACTAACAAAACCATGGTTACTACTATTGATATTTTGAAGGGTCATTATAACCAATGTGTTGTCTAGCTCAGTGGTCCCCAACCTTTTTGGCACCAGGGACTGGTTGCATGGAAGACAAGTCTTCCATGGACTGGTGGTTGTGGGGGATGGTGGTTTTGGGATGATTCAAGTACGTTACATCTATTGTGTACTTTATTTCTATTATTACATTGTAATATATAATGAAAAAATACACAACTCACCATAATGTAGAATCAGTGGGAGCCCTGAGCTTGTTTTCCTGCAACTAGATGGTCTCATCTGGGGGTGATGGGAGACAGTGACAGATCATCAGGCATTAGATTATCATAAGGGGCACACAGCCTAGATCCTGCCAGGTACGTGGACAACCAGAGGGTGAGCAAGGCAGAGAGGGTCTTCATTGAGCAGCAGTACAGTTCTCAGAATACTTGAAGTGGGTAGCTTCTATCCACAGGCAGGGTGTCCTGACAAGTCTGTTCAGTTCTCAGCTGAGGGGAGACCCACAGTGGGTAGCTTGTCTCTGCGGACAGGTTGTTCTGATATCTGGCCGAGTCTGGCTGAGTCCAGCATTTTTATGGGCTTCAGAAGGAAGGAAGCGTGTGCTGATTGGTCCATGGGCGGCCATGGGCAGGCCAGAAAAAGCACCATAAGTTATCACTCTGGTAGGTGGAACTGGCAGCCTGGCCCCCAGGCCTCAGGCCATCCCTGGCGTGAAGGTGGGGTTTTACCTTCCATCCCTGGCGTGAAGGTGGGGACCTGCCCCTTTTTGCCTGGGAGTATGTCTGCCTCCTCCCAGTGTCCATGGCACCTAAATTGTGCCAAGGGGCGCCTGCAGGCCCATACCGAGCCACCCTCACCCCCTCTAAGCGCCCCCTTGGCTTCCCTCCTGTGTTCATTGGTGCCCAAAGTCTGGAGGGGTGGCAGAGGGCTGGCATGTCAGCGCTGCCCCAAGTGTGCTTATACGTGGCCAGGTTGCGACAGTGCCTAGGACTTGGCCTCGACTTTGCTCTGAAATCAGAGCTGGTGCCGGGAGCCGAGAGTGTCTAGGCAGCGAGAGCAGGCCCTTCCAAGCCTGTGGGGGCTGGGGGTGCTAACTGGACCCCCAAGAATGCAGGGATGCCCGGGTCCACAGCCATGGCTGGGTGGCTGCAGCTGCATCCAGGAGGTCAGGGCTCCTGCCCCACCAATTCGGAAGGGGGAGGGGCTCTTGCCTGTTCCCGTCTCCCGCTGGCTGCCCTGTCCCACCTGTGCCTCCCCTGCTACAGCAGCGGCTGCTCCATATGGGCCCCCACTGCCATCACTACTACTGTCTCCCCAAATGGATCCCCCCAAAGAGCTTTTAGAGTTTTATTCTTACCCCTTCTCTTCCCCTTTATCTGCCCTTCACTGTCTGAATCTGGGCTGTCTCACATGATAACCACTAGGCACATGTGGCTATTGAGCTCTTGAAATGCTGCGAATCTGAATTGAGGTAGACTATAAATGTAAAATACACACCAAATTCTAAATATGAAGAAAAGAATGTAAACTATTTCATACATGTTTCAATGTTGATTACATGTTTTACATGGTGATATTTTGTGTATATTACGTTACATAAAATACATTTTAAAAATTAAGTTTACCTGTTTCTATTTATCTTTTATGTGGCTACCAGAACATTTAAAATTACATCTGTGGCTTGCATTACATTTCTTCTGGAGAACACTGGTCTAAATTCGTGTGTGTGTGTGTGTGTGTGTGTGTGTGTGTGTGTGGTCCCTGTATTCCCAACATAGTGTCCTGTAAAAGGCCCCAGGATTCATCCATCCCTTCCCTTCTCGCTTCCCTTCCTCTTTTTTTTTCTTCCCTTCTCTTTGCTTGCAATGTGTCTGCTAAGTGAATCTCTGGAGGAGAGAATGTTAAAGCATTTGAACGGTGACAAGATTGCTCAGACAGAAGGTTTCTAGTGCTTTATACCAGTCCAAAGAGTTAAGACGGTTGTGTTTTCTCTGATTACAAGTGAACAGCAAACATCTGTCGAGGAGTTTTTACAGGGTATTTGTACTTTCACATGATCTAATTTTACTATCTTCATAAGTAGTATGAGGCTGGGCATGGTGGCTAACGCCTGCAATCCCAGTACCTTGGGAGGCTTTTGGGAGGCTGAGGCAGGTGGATTACTTGAGGCCAGGAGTTTGAGACCAGCCTGGCCAACATGGGGAAACCCTGTATCTACTAAAAATTAGTTGAGCATGGTGGCACAGCCTATAGTCCCAGCTGCTGCCCCTCTCCACTCCCGCCCCAGAGGTGGAGGTTGCAGTGAGTGGAGACTGTGCTGGAAAGGCATTGCCTCAATAGTGGGGGTATGATAAGGACTCCTAGAAGTTAAGCACTACTTTAGCTCCTCTTCTCTCCTTACTCCCTAGAAGATTCAGTTGCTGGCGTGGCATATCTCTTTAAAAGTTCCTTATGGGATTCTAACATCCTTTTCCCAAGTCTGCCCTGAAAATGAGCTCTCTGGAGAAGGGTGGTGGTGCCATGTATCCTAAACTGCATCAGAGTCCTTTGGGGAGAGAAAATGTAGATTCCTCAGCTGGCTGCTGCTGTGCTTTCCTAGGAAGGGGGATGGGTTTACACCAGACAAGTCAATCAGCATATTTGCCTGACTGGTGTGGTGGAGCCTGGGGTAAGTGGTAATACGGTTTCCACTTTTTAATTTTTTTATTATTATTATTGTTTTTGAGATGGAGTCTCGTTCTGTTGTCCAGGCTGGAGTGCAGTGGCGCAATCTCGGCTCACTGCAAGCTCCGCTTCCCAGGTTCATGCCACTCTCCTGCATCAGCCTCCCGAGCAGCCGGGACTACAGGCGCCTGCCACCAGGCCCGGCTAATTTTTGTATTTTTAATAGAGACAGGGTTTCATCTTGTTAGCCAGGATGGTCTCGACCTCCTGACCTCGTGATCCGCCTGCCTCGGCCTCCCAAAGTGCTGGGATTGCAGGCCACTGCGCCTGGCCTGGTTTCCACTTTTGCAAAATGCAGGCTGGCTCACCCAAACTGCTCATGGGGGATGTGAAGGCTGGGTGCAGCTGTTGGTGTAGGTTAAGGATTGGGTGCGGGTATTGTATGAACACATCTGGTCCTCCACTTCCCCCACCAGAACATGATGCTGGTTTGTTGTGTGTAAGGGGTCATTCTTTCTTCTAGGGGTTAGCAAAAGGACAAAGGGTGGAGAGTAGCTACAGGTGTAGGTGCTGTGTAGGGTTTACATCCTGGCTTCCCTTGTCAGCTGTGACTTTATGCAGGTTACTTTAACCCTCTGTGCTTAGTTCCTTCATCTGCAAGTGGAGATAATAAGGGTAGCCCCTGAAAGGGGTTGTGGGGAAAGTTGCATGCAGTTCTTCGGAAGCATCTGGCTGGCTAGTGAGCATTGGGTAATGGTCCAGCTGCTCTGCCATGATCATTAGTGTTATCTGACACTTCTGGTGAACTTCAGGCTAGGATCTGCCAGGACGATCTAAGCAGACTTAATAGTTTTAGCAGAGAACATCTGTGAGCCCCGCGGCAGGCTCTGGCTTGAAGAAGTTAGGACAGCTGAAGGTGGTGGAAGGAGGTGAAGAAGCTTGGAGACAGGGAGGCCACCTGCACTATTTGCCAGTGGTTGTGCGTTTGCAGCTCTTTACAGGATATATAAGCCCTTGTGAAGGACAGACGTTGTCACCATGGATTCCAATAAGGCTTTCTTAGCCTGCCTCAGGAGGGAATGACTGTCCTTGCATTGATAACTGAGCAGGACCCGGGGAAGATCCTGTTGAGCTGGAGCCAGGCCAGTGTGTTGCCAAGGCCGTGGGGCTAGCCTTGGGGGCTGGGTTGGGCCTGGGAGCAACGGGAAGGAAGTGAAGTCATTTTTCAGCTTTGTGTTATCAGACCATTGCCTAGAAGACATATTTCTGGTGGGAGCCTTGTTACCTGGTAACTCATTCAACTTCTGAATGCTGGCCTCTTGCCCTCATCTTGTCTCCCCTCCTGCAGGATCTCCCAGGGCCCTGGACTCTGGCTGGCAGGAGGCAGAAGCCTGGGCCGCTAGGAAGAGGGGAGTAGGAGCCTCAGGATTGTCTTCTGCTCTGACTTCCCTTCAGTTTTCAAAAAATCCTGGTGTGGTCTGGAAGAATAGAGTTTATTTTTCCTTCTAGTAAGGGTGTGATCTTGGCTGGGGGCTTTTCATGGGGTTGTCATATTTTATCTACTTGTTTGCATATCGAGTTCAATCTGGATTTTTCTCTCAGCACTTCCGGCTCTCCTTTTGTTAGAATAGTTTCATAGATTTATTTTTTTTTAAATGAGTAATAGTACCAGTGTATTTTTCTTTCTAGAAGGACCTTGCTAAACATGTGTAAAATAGGAGTAGATATGAATATTTGGAGATTGGTGAAGTGATAAGAATGAGAATACACATGTTTGGCCGGGCGCAGTGGCTCATGACTGTAATCCCTGCACTTTGGGAGGCTGAGGCGGGCAGATCACATGAGGTTAGGAGTTTGAGACCAGCCTGGCCAACATGGTGAAACCCTGGCTGTCCTTTAAAAAAAAAATTAGCTGGTCATGGTGGTGCACGCCTGTAACTCCAACTGCTTGGGAGGCTGAGGCAGGAGAATTACTTGAATCCAGGAAGTGGAGGTTGCAGTGAGTCGAGATCACGCCACTGCAGTGCAGCCTGGGTGACAGAGCAGGACTCCATGTCAAAAAAAAACAAAAACAAAATACACCTGCTCTCCTTAAAGAAATGGTTCTCCTTGCAGCTCACCATGTAATTTTCTTGTACTCATGGTGTTAGGACCTTTTGCTGAAGACTGGCGGGTTGTCAGCTGAAACTCTGGGCCTGATTTAGGGACTTCCCTTAAAGAATATGACCAGAAGGAGATGGCAGTGAGGCAAGCAAGGAGTCCAAAGGTGTGTCTTTCTTTTCTAGTTGTTAGGGTTTTAATGGAATTAAAACCATATTTAGTAAATGCTACTAATTGAGCTGCTGACTATGTACTGGGAACTTTAGGTATATTCTCTCATTTAGTCCTTAGACGAATCCTTTGAGGTTATTGATCTCCTTTTACCATTGAGGGTAATACAGCTAAGTGATGAGTGACTTCACTAAGGTCCCACAGTTAGGATCTGAACAGAGTTGGGATTTCAACCCAGGTTCGTTCTGTCCTCCCAACCATGTTATTTCCACTGTGTTACATTGTCCCCTTAAGGAGACTTACTGATATTAGGAGGAGGGGTAGAAATAACATGTTTGGGATGCCTACTATGCACCAGACATGATGCTAAGTGCTTCACCATTATTTCTTTAACACCAATGACCATGTGGGGTAGGTGCTGTTATTACTGCAATTTCACAGAAGATGAAACCGAGGTTTAGAGATGTTAAGTGCCTTGCAAACTGTGTATTGAAGTGGGATGACCTTAGTGGTCTGAGAATCTACTGTTGGAATAATGAACTTAGGAGCATGAATAGAAACTGTATTTTCAGTGGATTGTCAAATATTTGTGGAGTGTCGGTGTTGCTGAAGATTCTGTGTCTGAAATACTCTTCAGAGACACCAAGAAGTGTAAGACGTGCCCTGCTCTTGAGGAGTTGACAGTCTGCTTAGGAGAGTTACTACACCCAGGAAGGAAAGTTTCCCAGAGGAGATGTTTGAGTTATGCAAGGGTAAGGTGGGCTTGGAAGGGGGATGTATTGGGGACAGGGAAAATAACCTAGCTACGATATGGAGAAAAGGTAGATTTCTTAGTTAGAGCAGACCTTCCTGATTCTGGAGGGCCTTGGGGGCCAGGGTTTGATCTTAGAGATGTTGGTACCTAAGACGCCTTATTGAAGGCCCTGCTTTTAGTGAGTAGGGGCTGGAGTAAGGGTGTTCCGGACGGTTCACCTGGCAGGTGTGCAGGATGAAATCAGGGGAGGGGCATGAGGATGGAGAAAGGCCCACCAGGTTAGAAAGCTGGTGTAAGCTACTGAGTAGGAGACAGTTAAGACAGGGACGCTTGTCAGAGTTAGCAATTCGACTGGCTGTGGTTCTTAAGCAAAGGTGAGTAATGTTGAGAAAAAAGGCAGACATCTTACTGATGTGATTGAGTTGGATGCTCAGAGGAGAGAGGTACATTTGTCCAGGACTGGATGATTGTCAGAGGCTCTAAGAGGAACATGTGAGTTTATTTTCCCCCAGAAGGATGGATTTGCATTTGTTATTAGAAAATTCTCCACTTTGGTTTCTTGTCTTAGCTCTACACAGTTCCCATTCATTACCTTAACATTGTACTGAGAGAGACCCAGGTCTGACCTGTATAGCAGTTTGAGTCGAGGGGCTGTCAAAGGGGTTGCCAAAGTCATCTAAAGGACTTGGCAACAGAAGTAGCATTATGACTTGGATCCACTTCTTTATAGACCAATATTGGCAGCCATGAAGGCTGGCTTGTCCTGGGTGCGGAATTCAGTTTTAGTGGCTGAATGCACAGACAGCAGGAAGAGAGAATAGGGGACAATGAACAACAGAGAGAGAAGAAATGCAGTGTGTAGGGAACCTGCAGGTGGTAACAGTTGAAACTCATATCAATGATCTTGCCTATTTACCACTCCATGTGCCTCACTCTGGCTGTTCTAATCCAGCAGTAACCAGTATTGTATTCTAGGGTCCTTCCCCAAATTGGAGCTACCCCCAGAATTTCTCAGGCTTTTAATTCCTGAAAATCTTTTAAACTAAAACTTCTAGGTCAGTTGTCCCCAGGGGAACTGAGGCTGTTTTCTAGCCTGCTGTCATTGTCAGCAAAAGCTTGTCTACATGCTAATTATTCCAACTTTCAGTGAAGCAATTCAGTGAGTGATCAGTAGGAAATAAGCTTTGAGAGTTGGTTGGTTTCCTAGCATTGTCCTCTTTAATAAATAGAAATGAGACCAAATTTGGGGACCTCATCTTGCCAAGGAAGAATTGTAGAGGTTAACCTCTCATGTGGAGAGGGCCTTGATTAGGATGCACCTCAGAGGTGGGCCTGTGTGGGTGGTTCTGCTTGTCTGTGGGGCTTGCTCTTGGGTGCTTCCTGAGGTGTGGTTGCACAGGGTGGTTATTCCTGAATGCAAGGGCTTACTATGATTTTCTCTTAGTGCCTCTCATTTCTGATGCTTTCTGTCCTATGAGGTCAGTCTACTTACTAGTTAGTATTCTATATTAATAAGTATGCCAAATGACTTAACTCCTCCAGAAATGTTATTCGTTAAAAGATGAGATGTGCTGAGACAAGAGGATCGCTTGAGTCCGGAAGGTTGAGGCTGTTGTGTGCTATAATTGGGCCTGTGAATAGCCACTCTGTTCCAGCCTGGGCAACATAGTGACACCCGTCTCAAAAAAAAAAAACCAAACCAAACAAAGCAAAACAAAACAACAACAACAAAAAAACAAAACAAACGTGAGTATGGCCACATTTAGCCTGACAGTCCCTTAATTCTGTGGTAAGGAGGCTGTGTCCTCCAGCACGGTGTTGGTAGGGTATAAGATGAAAAGATGCTGCCCTGAGATAACTCTCCACCAGGGCTGTGTGGTAGAACTTTCTGTGGTGATGGAAGTGTTCTGTATCTGTGCTATCCAGTATGGTAGCCATTAGTCAACTGGCTTTTGAGCACTTAAAATATGGCTAGAGCATCTGAGGAATGAAATCTTAAAATTTTCTTTAGGTTGAAATAACCACACGTCATAAGTGGCTTCCTTGGTGGGCATCGCTGCTCTAGCTGATGGCCAGAGATGACTGATTGCTCTATTTAGCCACAGAGCTAGGATGTAAGTCCTAGTGGGGCTGGCTCATTTGTGAGTGGAGATTTAAGACATGGATACTCTAATGCACATTAGAAAATTTAATATATTGCATGGGATTGTGAGGTTGTTTCATGTTGGAATTCAAAGAAGACTTTGGTGAGTTGGAGCTGGAAGTGGGAAGGGAAGTTTTTTTTAGAGGAAGATGGCATGCTCATAGCATTCAGGTCTTCTAAAAAAATTATCCAGGGCCGGGCGCGGTGGCTCATGCCTGTAATCTCAGCACTTTGGGAAGCTGAGGCAGGTGGATCATGAGGTCAGGAGATCGACACCATCCTGGCTAACAGGGTGAAACCCCATCTCTCCTAAAAATACAAAAAATTAGCCAGTCATGGTGGCGGGCGCCTGTAGTCCCAGCTACTCGGGAGGCTGAGGCAGGAGAATGGCGTGAACCCGGGAGGCGGAGCTTGCAGTGAGCTGAGATGGTGCCACTGCACTCCAGCCTGGGCGACAGAGCGAAACTCTGTCTCAAAAAAAAAAAATTCTAGGGAGCCAGCAATGTTCTGTAACTCATGTTCTAGGGAAGCAGTGTGATATGGAAGACTCCAGGCTTGGGAGCCTGGCAGATGTGTGTTAAGATGGGGATCAACTATGCAAGATAGTTAGCTTTCTGAATCTCAGTTTCTTCTCCTGTAAGGTATGAAAAATAGTACCTCAAAGAGGTACAGCTATGTTTGATAACTTGCCTGAGGCTCCTAGTGTCTCGGCACATAGCAGGTTCTCACTATAGGCATTATTAAGGGGAATAGGATTGGCATGTAGACACAAAGGTCCCTGAAGATCTAAAACTGCATAAGACTGGGTTCTTGCTCCTTTCCTTCATAGCCTCTGATGAGGGAGACTGTCTTTTCACACGTATTGAGCCAGGAGTGCTGAGATGATCGCAGAGACAGTTGAGAGAAGACAAGGAGAAAGGTGTGAAGAGCCTGAGTGATACACAGAGGGACCCTTGGAAATGTAAGAACTATAGTGTGATAAATCATGTCTCTGGTCAACAGTAAGGGCACAAGTTTATTCGTGCATAGTGCAGTCTTCAGAATTCTGACTTTTATTCTCTTCCTCTCCCCGAGGAGTATTAAAACTGGAGTTTACAGCTTAAACATTCTGGGTTTCTGGGCATTTATTTACATCACACCTTGGACACTTTCTGGAGCCAATTCCATTGTTTCCTTATGTGGGCTTTCTGTTGACTTGAACACATGAGGTCGATTTAGTATATTACAAGAACTGAACTTCATCTTTCAGACATTAATGTTGCCTTTCTTGTCTGGCATTAAGTGCGAGATTAATCAAAAACAAGGGAAATTAATAACATGTTGGTATTCACAATTCATCAGGAGACCTCATAGCAGGTATGAAATTAACTTCTCTGAATTAATACACACCTCAACAAATTAAAGGTATAAAAAAGGTTTTATTTAATATTTAGGAAATGTCTCTGAATGTTTCCTACTTTGGTAATTAGTTAAGTTAGATGTTGGGTGGTGATGGGACAATGCACAATAGATGAGGTCACCTCAGGACCCGTAGAAAGCTTTAAATCAACTGTTTTTTTTCTTTATAGGGAATTCACTTAGATAAATGAGATAAAACCAGATGGTTGATACAGACTTGTCTCTTGTCAATTGAAAAAGGTTTGCCCAAAGACTTGCAGTTTTGATCTCTATTAACTACAAATTTGATCCTGGGTTCTGTGTTTCCTTGTTATGACATATGGTAAGATGGGTCTCAAAGGATACATTACGAGGAACACATTATGGAAACTAACAGGGAGTTATAAGTCTCTATTACAACATTAGCTGAGGTTGATAAAGGACAAGCTTTTGTTACTGATTTGTTCCTGTAATTACATCAGAAATAACAGGCAGCAGTCACCTTCCATTAGGGGCGGGAGGGAAGGATCCTTACTATTTAAGTGATCACATAAGGTGCTGAATGAATCATCCTCAGCCTCATCATGAGGAATTAAAAATAGAACAGTTGACATCATCCTATAGCAGGTTTCTAAGGGACAGAAAAATGCCAGATAGTTTAAGGAAAAGAGCTGTCTGAAGTAATGGCCCAGCCCACATGTTTACAGCGTGTTGGCAGTGGTTCTCCAACTTCAGCATGCATCCAAGAATCACCTGGAGGCCTTGTTAAAACAGCGCTGGCCCCATCCCAGAGTTTCCGATTGAGTGGGCCTGTGGCAGGGTCTTAGATTTTTGCATTCATACCTTCCCAGGTGATGATGTTGCCGGTTCGGGGTCTACACTTTGAGAACCACTGCGCTAAAGGAAAGAAACACAAGTAGCTTGGGGATGGTTTAGAAAACAGAATTTTAAGATTAATACCCTGGTGCTTGTTAAAATTTTGATGACAATACCAAATTTCATTTGTTATGGTGTGCAAGTCTTGTAAAGGGAATCTGTTCTTTGTGATACTGCAAATGAACATTAAAAATGGTTGCAAACCTACATAAGTGGTCTCCCAGCATGGTTTCATCATGTCTTGGTTAAAATTTTGGATAAGCTTTGGCTACAACTATTATCTCTGTAATCCAAGTTAGTGATGGATTCAGAAGTTTGGCTATTTTTTTCTCAACTGTAAATCAAACATGCTGTACCTGGGGACCATTTGTAGGACAGCAGTCATTTTAACTAAGGGCATTCCAAGTTGCAAGCCATTAAATCATCCTTGTCACACCTGTCTGACAAAGTAGCTATCAGCAAAATAACTGTCAGGTAGCATCAGGCACCACCTGCTCCTATGGTTCCAGGCTTCGCAGTGGTTCTAGAACTGCCTGTTTATAATCCTATTAATTTATTGTTGCATTAAAGCAACAGCAACCAGAGTAATCATAATTGCTAACATTTGTGGAAGGCGCACTGACCCTGGTGCCACACACAGACTGTGTCTCCCTTGCCTTGGCTGTGAATCCCCATTTTCATAATGAGGCCCCATGACGACCTCTGTTTTAGACACAAAAAGATGGGGGGTTGGAGATCACTTGGTTGCTGTCACACAGTTTGACAGCTGGAGCTTTGTATTTGAGCCCAGGCAGTATTAGTGAGTTGGGACAGATTTTGATTTTATTGTATTTGGGGGACACTTTTCATGGAGACTTGATGAGAGGCCTCATTGAAATGGAAAGATGAGAGAAAGTTTTGAGTTGAGTGAATCTAAACCTATTTAAGGTTACCATTTAATATGTTCTGGCGTCAAAGACCAACCTAGATCTATGAAACTGGGCTTCACAGTATGGTGAATTTAGCTGCTCTGCCCATGTGGATGAAAGCCACGTGAAGCTAGTATTGTAATTGTAGGGCTCTTTTCTATGTGATTATCTGATGCATGACAAGGAAGATTGAAAGACTTAAAGTTTATAAATGTGGTCATGATTTGTTTCTAGTGCATATCAGTTGGTCTTATTTGAAATACTTTCTCTAGGCATAAAGGAGTTTAAGGCAGAACCATAGACACTCTTTACTTTGATGTTCTCAGCCACCTTTGTCTTAGATGTGGAAAAAGATAGGGAAATCCGTGGTTGTTTTTGGTATTCAGGATTCTGAGATTCTTCTACTGGGAGAGACGTCGTCCATAGGGAATAAGAGAAAGAAATGCTTGAGGTTGACCCCTTGAGAAGGGATCAACCTGACAGGTTCCAGTGCTGAGGGTCATAAGTGGGTGGGGAGATGTGAGACCTGCAGGTCTGGAATTGCCCACCTTTGTCCTGTGCCATTGGATCCTGGGTGGGCACCACACAGCTGGGCCCCCTGCACCTGTATTGGCTTGTCATGGCTTACCTTTAGAAATACTTTGGGGGAGGGCAAAGAGACAATGCAGGTTTCTGGTAGAATGCTGTGGTAGAGTAAGAATGTATCAAGTAGGTTATTTTGTTTGTAGGGCATTTATAACTTTCATCCAAAAAATAAAATGAAAGGAATAAATGTTGGTTGAAAATGGGATTTCAAGGCCGGGCGCAGTGGCTTATGCCTGTAATCCCAGCACTTTGGGAGGCCGAGGCAGGAGGCTCACTTGAGCTTAGGGGTTTGAGACCAGCCTGGGCAATATAGTGAAACCTCATCTCCATAATTTAAAAATACACACACACACACACACACACACAGACACACACACACACACACACACACACATATATAAAAGATTGAATTGTACTTCCATGATATCCATCTACAAATGCTTTCACAGCTGAGTTATAATTAAGAAAGGGAAGAAAATTACAGCATAATCCCAAGAAGAAATTGAGGGAGCCAATTAATCTCCAAAAATTACTTTGGGTGAAATCTTGATGAATGCTGTGGTGGTATACAGCACCTGATGTGAAAATCAGGAAGGAGAAAGGACTTCTTCAATATTTTCTTTATCTATAGACACAGCTTGAAATGTCTATAAATTTCTATTAATGTTATGTACTTGGCTCTGCAGGAAATGATATTTAAGATTAGTTGAAAAAAAGGTTTTGCTGATGGTAGAATTTAAGGGCCTTTTGGTTTCTTGGTGACCAGGTGTTTTGCAAATGAACAGAGAGCCAAGGGTGGCGCAGTAGTTTTCAGGTGACTCAGGAGGTAGCTTGTCTGATTCTTAAGGTAAAATCGAGATTTGAAAGCATTGGTGAAGTAAAGGATAATAAACTACTTCTTTATATCATGAACTTTTTTTTGAATCTTACAGTTTCATTACTGGTATGATTCATAAGTCACCTGCCACCCATGGACAGTACTCATAAGGAAAATTGCCATATGATGCACCAACTAGGTGTTTATGAAAACATAAAAGATTAAAAGCACTGAAACTAAGTTGGTATCATTTAGGCCCGAGGCATGTGGGTATATATTCCATTAGCCTACACCACTACTCATGAATGAAGTGCTCTTGATCTGACCAAGATGCTGAGGATTGTTTTCTAGAAACAAATCTTGACTGCACTTACTAGAGTTACAGCTTTTTCCGTATCACGATAATCCATTTTCAAAACCCATTCCTTCACCTCAAGGCTGTCTCAGACACATGCTAGTTTAAAAGGGGTCACTGGCGTGGAATCAATTCTTTCCAACTGTCCATCCTTTAGTAAACATTTATTGAGCCCAGACTGTTTCATAGAGATGGTGGATTTGTAATGACTGTGGGTTGAGCCTGTTCTCCTAAGTTGCCCAAGTGTACAAACCTCTGTTACTGCTCAGGGCTTGTTGACACAGACAAAAATGCTAATACTTTATGCGGTTTGCAGGAATTGGCTTCGTTTGGATTAAAAATAATGAAACTCTTCCAGAAACTTTTCAGATGATTATACAGTATGCTCTTCCATGAAGTCCTTAAGAATAAGTTAGTATTAAGACAACAGTCAGCTTGAAGGTGGATCTGTCCCTCCCTCCCTTACTGAGGTCTTTCTCAGTTTTACAATTTTCTGCTCATACAGTCCATGAACATCAGAAACATACTATACATGTCTTTTAATGGACATATTTTTCCCTGGTTTCTTTTTTATAAAGGAGTTTTGTAGAGGGAAAATAGCCAATCAGAAGCACATAGTAGATATAGATCTCTACTCTTTTTTTTTTTTCTTTTTTTTGAGACGGAATATTGCTCTGTCACCCAGGCTGGAGTGCAATGGTGCAATTTCGGCTCACTGTAACCTCTGCCTCCTGGGTCCAAGTGATTTCTCATGCCTCAGCCTCCCTGAGTAACTGGGATTACAGGCACGTACCATCACACCAAGCTAATTTTTGTATTTTTAGTAGAGATAGGGTTTTGCCATGTTGGCCAGGCTGGTTTTAAACTCCTGACCTCAGGTGATCTGCCTGCCTTAGCCTCCCAAAGTGCTGGGATTCCATGCATGAGCCACTGTGTCCGGCCGAGATATATTTCCAAAATGGCTTTTTATTGCTTCTTTTGGTTTTATTCTTCAGGGAGAAACAGCTACAAGGAATCTATTTGAAAAAACAGGCTTGTAATTGAATTGGGTTTATTTCATACTATAAACTCCTGAGTTTTTTTTGTAATGGTGCTATTTTTAAAATTGTGCATATATATTTGGGACTGTGTGTATATATTAATGTAGGCTAGTCCGGAAAGCATTAGGATTGGTAAGAGCTTTGGTTTAATGCCTCCTGAGACCTGGGACAAGAAGCAGTTTTGTGCAGAGGCTCTGTCTTTGCCAAGTGTCACCTTACTCCCGCTGAACTAATAATGGATGGATTTGGATCCTAACAAGTGAGATAATAATTTTTAGACAAATGCCTCTGGGTGTCGAAGTGATAGGGCCGCCCACCTAGCTATTTTTAAGTATCTTTTTTTGGGAGACGATCTTAAAGGCAGTTGGGCTCCAAAAAAACGGAGAACCAAAGTTCATACAATCTCTTTGTCAGCCTGTTTGCAATGGATCAAGTCCTTTAAGAGGAGGAACTTAAAACCGTCCTTGTCCTTGTGATTTCAGAAGTGATTCCTATTCTAAAGTGGACATTGGAGGAGGCTCTGTTAAGCCATGTAAGTACTATAGTAAGCAGATACTCACCTGGGCTAAGCAGAGAGCTGGGGTATTTGCTCTTGTCGGGGAGAGGGCCAAGTTATGTAGAGTAGTCCCATGTTATGCTTTGGGGCCATCAAAATACACTTTGGCACTCTGGTCCCAAAGAGCAAGGGGGTGGCTCTCTTGGTACCACCCATAATCCTGAGGGGACATCTCTGGCTATCTGGTGAAGGCCTGGTAGAATTTTTTCAGAGTAATTGGACAAGATTATTTTATGTGTATAGAATTAGTGAAGTGACTGGAGCAGAAGGCTATTTTTTACTTCATTCAATCATTATCAGTACAAATTTATTGAGCTTGACCATGGCCACTTAATTCTTATGTAGAAAGGCTGGCCCTTTAGAGCAGCCCAACCTGGGCCCAGCACACACATCATCATGGTGTCAGTGGAAGGAAGCCCACTGAACTGGAGCGTGTGACTCCTAAGGACAGTATAGTCTCTGAACTGTGTCTGTATTGAGGAACCATTGCTCCAAGATGTGTATTTTCTTAAGTCCTCAATTCTGAGCATATTTTATGGAGGAAGGAATTTCCTAAGTACTCCCTTTTTTTTTTTTAATTAATTATTTTTCAGATGGAGTCTTGCTCTGTCTCCCAGGCTGGAGTGCAGTGGCACGATCTCAGCTCACTGCAAGCTCCGCCTCCTTGGTTCATGCCATTCTCCTGCATCAGCCTCCCAAGTAGCTGGGACTGCAGGTGCCCACCACCACGCCCAGCTAATTTTTTGTATTTTTAGTAGAGACGGGTTTTCACCGTGTTAGCCAGGATGGTCTCGATCTCCTGACCTCGTGATTCTCCCGCCTCGACCTCCCAAAGTGCTGGGATTACAGGTGTGAGCCACCATGCCCAGCCAGTACTTCTTATTTTACCCATCTGAATTGTTTGTAGCACTTAAACCCACTGCCTAAGGGGCAGACCCTTGAGAAGTTAGCTTGGTAAATCAGATGTTCACCTTGGAGCAGAACATTTATATTTCACAGGCTGATAGGAATTGGGTGTCAAGGTTATGGGGTCAACAGAATGAAACATTAAACATTCCTAATTCTTGTTTCTTTTATGTATGTGGGTCTTTGAACACACTTTGTCTCTGACAACATCACAGGAGGAAAAACACCCCAGCATCCCACAACTAGATGAATGTCTTGACGTGAATAAAAGCATTAACGTTAGAGCTAGGAAATCGTGTGACCACATGATTTCTATCTAAGGCTTCTCTCTAGCTGTCACCTTGAGAGTTTGTCCCACTGGGAGAAACCGGAGAAACAGAAAATATGTCCTTTGGAAACTCAAAGGGATTTTTAATCTCTAAAAACATGAGATTTTTGTCTCAAATACAAGCATATTTAATCCATCCTTTCATGTCCCCCATATATACATCCCACACCCTGCTTAATAGGAATGTGACTTCATTTTAGGGACTGGACAACTGAACAATCTGTCTTCCAGGGTCTGTTTCCCCTGAAACTGGTTTAGTGCTGCCAGGTAGGGAAGTCTGCTCTTCAAGGGTTGCCAGGTGGGGCAGCTGGGGATAGTAGGCTGGCACTGGGGAGGGTGGAGCTGGGTCTGTCAGCCCTGCCACCCATTGCTGTGGTTTATGCTCTGGGAAAGATGGTCATCTTCCTGCATGTACTGTGCTGCGATTCTCACGCCAGTATCTGCACCCCCTTGTTCTCAGCTCTGCACCATGTGGGTTTGACAGCCTTCATGAGGCAGGCAGACGTGTTGGCGTCATGTGGGACTCCTCGGCTGTGTCTTTCTGCCACTAAATATGTTGTCGCTTTCCCCCTCCAGCATGTCATATACCTAGCTGCCTTTGGAGAGGCCTCTTGGCGCTCTCAGGAATAACTACCGAAAGAGCAGCTGTCTGTCAGCCTCCTCCAGAGCCGTCGGCTTGGGCTGTTGTCAACCTGTTGTTGGAGGAGTTCCCAGAGCAGCAGACTTAACTGCCATTGACATTTATAACTCGAAAGCCATATCACAGATGACTTTACATTCTTTGTAATCCTTTAAATAGCCTTCAGCGTATAAAGCACGTGGCCTCTACACGCTTTCTCCACCTTAGAGAGTGAGGAAATAGTTGGATCATCCTGAAGGTGGTGAAGTGGCTCACTGTTCTCCCCCACCCAGGTTATAAATCATCATCTCTCTTCTGACTTAGGTAGGAAGAAGTTGTCCTGGCTTTATGCTTAGATTTATGTGAGATCATACGAAGTCAGTTTAGACTGGGGAAGAGCATTAGCTTCTAAGCCCAAATGAGCCTTTACCTCTAGCAGCCACAGAGCCTGTGATAAGAGGGTGTCCCTGGGAATTGGATGTCAGGAAACGTTTCTCACATGGCCAGTGGATCTTGTGTCTGGTCATTTATGTCCTAGTTTCTAAGACAGCCTGTTTTTACATCTCATTTCTTAAGACATAACTGGAAGAGAAAGATGCCATGTTCCTGGTACAAGTAAAAATGAAAGCCACCTCAGTGGATCTGAGAAACACATACTGCCAAAGAAAGTAGAGAAAGGGCAGAATTGGAATGGATTTAGTTACTGTGGGTCTGTCTAGACATTATTTGAGGGCTAGCGCTGGCTTCACTCACCTCTATGCCATGCGTGGCTAGTGCCAGTGGCTGGCACATAGCAGCATATGAGCTGAATGAGTATAAAGCAGTCTAATTTTTAGGCAGTAAAAGTTTTGTTTCATTTTATTTTTACCTGGGTAGCACAGACATTGAAATGTGTTAATCAACAAATGCAGAGTATGAGATTAAAAACTAATGACATTTTCCTGTTGGCATCAAAGACGAATAATTTGAGACAAGTCATGGGAACTAGATGGCAAGTCTTAAACATGATAAAATAAAGCACCTTCATTGTCTCTGCTCAGATTTCTTCCTGTGCTTCCCAGGATGTTGGTCAGTCATATCTTATAAAAGGCCAATGCCTGATCTTGGCTGGGGTGCATAGCTTGCCTAGCGTTGGGCAGAAATAGGCCTCTTGAGCCGCTTGATGGTGACCATGGGCTTTGGCAAGATTGTTAGCTGAGGAATGTTGTCACCTCTTCTGGGTGCTTTGCCTGTGATGCATGTCAGTATCTCATCTCAGTCCTCATTCTCAGAGCCTGGGAAGTGGCTCAGAATCCCCACGGTTGCACTCTAGATACCACTGCCCATTGACAGAGTGGCGAGGTGGGTGAAACCTTGCTTTCCTCCTGGCCCATGGGCAGGGTGGGGCTGTGGGCCAGCCCATATCTCCCTACCAGGGAGTATGTGTCCGGGTGTGTGGAGCAGCAGAGCAGTGTTCCTTCACCTGCAGTGTCCAGTTCTGCTGCATCTAATCAGGATTCTGGTTCATGGCAAGAGATTTTCATGTTTCTTTGTCTTTCCCTAGAAAATGTCTAAATATTTTAAATATTTCAAATATCCACACAAGTACAGAGAGTGAATAGGGCAGGCTCTTATGTACCTACCCCTCCATATTCCCTGCCTTTCTGATCTTGCTGCTAATATGTCTTATTAACTTTGGAAGATATTTGCTTTGGCTTGTGTTAAAATTACTGTTATTTTGTCCCTGGAAGTTCTGAAATGTGTGGTTGGCCTGGGACTCAGACCCATCAGGAACTCTAGTGTACCTCCTGTCTGAGGAAGGTTGGCACTACCTGGATCCACCCTTAGCTACGGGTTCCTTTGTTGTTAGGTCACTGCCATCTATTTCCCCTCTTAATTCAGTTTCAAGGAGCCATGAGTGTGTGAGAGAGAATCCCCTTCCTCTTTCCTCCCTCCTCTTCCGGCTAGTTCAGGACTCCCCTGTGATGGGGTAATTCAGTGGGTCCCACTTGGCGGAGCTGATGCTGTCTCCACATCCTGTTCCCTTCCCATAATACTTCATCATAGTTGATGCCACTTTGTGAATAATTTCTCTTTTCTCTCCAAGCCAGGTTTGGGATTTCTCCATGTGTGTCCACCTCCCTGGAAGAAAGGGGTGGAGGCCGCTTTACTTTGTCTTTGGGGTTGAGAGTGATGGATAGATGGCATCTGTCAGGCAGGTGGAGGTGCTTCCTCAGGTTAATTAATGTGGGTAGGACCCACAGACAGGTTTCTCCTTCTTTCTTTTAACTGGCTATTTTCTGGGAGCAGGGTCCTGGATTATTTTATGATAGCTTACAATCATGTTGTTTTATGACTAGTCATCCATTTAACTGTTTGTTTTGGCCAGATCCTCAGGATGGCTTATAGGAATTGGTGCCCATGGCTAGCACGTTGGAGGGGCTGGGGAAGGTTAAGACTACTGTTTACAGAGAGAGGTACCACCTTGAGAGGAAGGCTGAAGGGGGTTGCTGGGCCAGAACATGGAGGAGAGCCTCCTGAGAGTAAAGCAGGAAGGATTGGGAAGGGGGTGTGGAGGCCTTGGGAATTGGCTGAAGAGTTTTGGGACTCTGGGAAGGAGGAAAAATAGTTCTTAAAAATTCTAGGCTGGACACAGTGGTTCACGCCTGTAATCCCAGCACTTTGGGAGGCCGGGGTGGGGTGGATTGCGAGGTCAGGAGTTCGAGAACAGCCTGGCCAACGTGGTGAAACCCCTTCTCTGTTAAAAATACAAAAATTACCTGGGTGTGCTGGCATATGCCTGTAATTCTAGCTACTCAGGGAGGCTGAGGCAGGAGAATCGCTTGAACCCAGGAAACGGAGGTTGCAGTGAGCCGAGATCACACCACTGCACTCCAGCCTGGGTGACAGAGGGAGACTCTGTCTTAAAAAAAAAAAAAAAAAAAAAAATTCTAAACCATCAAGAACTGATAAGAATAAACGACTAGAAAAATGACATTTAAAAAGTCTATAATACAAGCCCCTAATTTTATTAGATTCAAAGACATAATATTACCTTAGCAAATTGCTATAAAAGTTTCTAGAACACTTACACTCAATTTCAGTATTGATCATAGAGCAGAAACAAATACTTGGTGGACTGGCAGTGTGCTGCAGGCTCCCCTTGGAGTGGCACTGACCTTTGAGAGGTGGGTCTCAGCTCTTTTCTGCCTTTGGATGCCTGGAGGCCCACCTTGACCTCCAAGGGTCTTGGTTTTTAGGCTATAGGATGAAAGTGGTGGTTTAACAGGTCACTGGTCTCCCGACAGGACATGTGGGACCAGGAACAGGTGCTTGTTTCTGAGCCTTTGCCCAAGTGGGTTCCCCTTAGGGCTCCTTCTGGAAGGGACATGCTGCAGTTATCTCATATACCCCCTCAGCCACCATGACCAGATATCTGACCCACTCATTTGAAAGGCACGTGTCCTGTGATAGGGACCTCCTGTAACAAATGAACCCGTGTGTGTGTGTGTGTGTATGTATCTCTATTTATAGTAATCTTGCATCTAGTGTAAGTTTTTTCTTGTTCATAGTTTTAGGTTGATAAACAGTTCTATGGGATGGGAGGGAATGACCTCTTTAAAGAACTTCTGTAGCAACCCAGGCTTTAGGCCTTGACTTTTTGAAAACAGGTTCTCTAGGTCATCCTGCTGTAACTGTCATTCCAGCCCACAGGCCTGGGGGGATCTGATGGAGGAGCCAGCATGGAGGTTTTTAGGGCCGGGTCTGGCTGTGGTTAGCGTCACTTTCTACTCGCATTCCATTGCCAAGAACACAGTCACCTGGTCACCCCTGGCAGGGAAGCGAGGTCCAGCTGTGTGCCCAGGAAGATGACAAGAGTGCGGATTTCAGTGAGTAGCTGGCATTCCTCTCGCCTGCCCTTGAATTTATAATTTATTTTTACTCTGTTGATAGGCAATGGGAAAACAGTAAGAGGCAGACCAACAGTGATCCAGGGCTCTGAAAGCTAATTGCTTCAAGATCCTGCTACCATTTTCTTTTGGGCCGCTTGCAAAGAAGAATCCTTTGACTGAAGCATGTATGTACACTCTGAAGTACAGCCTGGGTTAGACCACTTGGCTAATTCTTCTCCTCCTTCACAGCAGAATGGAAGTGAGGAAAGGCAACCAGCTGACACAGGAGCCAGAGTGAGACCAGCAGACTCTCACACTCAACCTACACCATGAATTTGTGTCTATCTTCTACGCGTTAAGAGCCAAGGACAGGTGAAGTTGCCAGAGAGCAATGGCTCTCTTCACTCCGTGGAAGTTGTCCTCTCAGAAGCTGGGCTTTTTCCTGGTGACTTTTGGCTTCATTTGGGGTATGATGCTTCTGCACTTTACCATCCAGCAGCGAACTCAGCCTGAAAGCAGCTCCATGCTGCGCGAGCAGATCCTGGACCTCAGCAAAAGGTACATCAAGGCACTGGCAGAAGAAAACAGGAATGTGGTGGATGGGCCATACGCTGGAGTCATGACAGCTTATGGTAAGCACTGTTTCTGGGACCTCTCCATTAAAAATTTTAAAATTGTCTGCACTTTCTTTTACAGATCTGAAGAAAACCCTTGCTGTGTTATTAGATAACATTTTGCAGCGCATTGGCAAGTTGGAGTCGAAGGTGGACAATCTTGTTGTCAATGGCACCGGAACAAACTCAACCAACTCCACTACAGCTGTTCCCAGCTTGGTTGCACTTGAGAAAATTAATGTGGCAGGTAAAAATAGCAATTCTCTGCCCTGATATGGATTGTATCCTTTGTTGTTTTTCATTCTTCACAGATATCATTAACGGAGCTCAAGAAAAATGTGTATTGCCTCCTATGGACGGCTACCCTCACTGTGAGGGAAAGATCAAGGTAAGGCAGAGGCAAGCATCATCCCCAATCTGTGGGCTGCTCAGAGATGTTCTTCTTGTTTCAGTGGATGAAAGACATGTGGCGTTCAGATCCCTGCTACGCAGACTATGGAGTGGATGGATCCACCTGCTCTTTTTTTATTTACCTCAGTGAGGTGAGTAGCTTTCTGTGGCTCCTGGGGGTAGAGCTGCATATTTAGTGTCACTGATGCTTTTTAGGTTGAAAATTGGTGTCCTCATTTACCTTGGAGAGCAAAAAATCCCTACGAAGAAGCTGATCATAATTCATTGGTAAGTGATTTTGGAAAACTCTTTCTAGACTTTTCTATTCATTTTATTAAATTTCTGTTGCTAGGCGGAAATTCGTACAGATTTTAATATTCTCTACAGTATGATGAAAAAGCATGAAGAATTCCGGTGGATGAGACTACGGATCCGGCGAATGGCTGACGCATGGATCCAAGCAATCAAGTCCCTGGCAGAAAAGCAGAACCTTGAAAAGAGAAAGCGGAAGAAAGTGAGTTTCTTATTAATTCAGTGCAGTTAGATTGTGAATCAGTATATGCCTCTTTGTTTTCCAGGTCCTCGTTCACCTGGGACTCCTGACCAAGGAATCTGGATTTAAGATTGCAGAGACAGCTTTCAGTGGTGGCCCTCTTGGTGAATTAGTTCAATGGAGTGATTTAATTACATCTCTGTACTTACTGGGCCATGACATTAGGATTTCAGCTTCACTGGCTGAGCTCAAGGAGTAAGGAGATTACTTTTCAATTTTAAAATCAGTTTTTCTCCCCTCTCTTTTGCCGTTTCTCTAGAATCATGAAGAAGGTTGTAGGAAACCGATCTGGCTGCCCAACTGTAGGAGACAGAATTGTTGAGCTCATTTACATTGATATTGTAGGACTTGCTCAATTCAAGAAAACTCTTGGACCATCCTGGGTTCATTACCAGTAAGTGCTACATGGTGTTCTGACTTAAGGTTGTAGTGTTCAACACATTGCTTTTTTCTTTCAGGTGCATGCTCCGAGTCCTTGATTCATTTGGTACTGAACCCGAATTTAATCATGCAAATTATGCCCAATCGAAAGGCCACAAGACCCCTTGGGGAAAATGGAATCTGAACCCTCAGCAGTTTTATACCATGTTCCGTGAGTATTCCTGTTTCATGTATGCTTTCCAGCTAACTGTCCTCTCCATTTCTTTGCACACCAGCTCATACCCCAGACAACAGCTTTCTGGGGTTTGTGGTTGAGCAGCACCTGAACTCCAGTGATATCCACCACATTAATGAAATCAAAAGGCAGAACCAGTCCCTTGTGTATGGCAAAGTGGATAGCTTCTGGAAGGTGAGTCAGTCTGTGCGTGTCTCTCTCTCTGAGAGAAATGTCTTGTGCTTGTTTTCTTCTTTAGAATAAGAAGATCTACTTGGACATTATTCACACATACATGGAAGTGCATGCAACTGTTTATGGCTCCAGCACAAAGAATATTCCCAGTTACGTGAAAAACCATGGTATCCTCAGTGGACGGGACCTGCAGTTCCTTCTTCGAGAAACCAAGGTAAAAATTCACCACGGATGTGGTGTTCAGGTGTTCATACGCTGTGTGGTTTTCTGTCTTACAGTTGTTTGTTGGACTTGGGTTCCCTTACGAGGGCCCAGCTCCCCTGGAAGCTATCGCAAATGGATGTGCTTTTCTGAATCCCAAGTTCAACCCACCCAAAAGCAGCAAAAACACAGACTTTTTCATTGGCAAGCCAACTCTGAGAGAGGTAAGCATCTATCAAAATTATTCCATTTTGAATTGTGAGACTGAGGTGTTCGGTTCTTTTCCAGCTGACATCCCAGCATCCTTACGCTGAAGTTTTCATCGGGCGGCCACATGTGTGGACTGTTGACCTCAACAATCAGGAGGAAGTAGAGGATGCAGTGAAAGCAATTTTAAATCAGAAGGTTGGTTCATTTTATTCCACTTTCCCTCCTTTCTCCTTCATGGTATCATGCTCTGTTTCCACAGATTGAGCCATACATGCCATATGAATTTACGTGCGAGGGGATGCTACAGAGAATCAATGCTTTCATTGAAAAACAGGTAAGGCTTATCAGAAGTCAGTCTGTCTTTGCACCTGTGGCTGATGGCTTCATTGTCGTTCTAGGACTTCTGCCATGGGCAAGTGATGTGGCCACCCCTCAGCGCCCTACAGGTCAAGCTTGCTGAGCCCGGGCAGTCCTGCAAGCAGGTGTGCCAGGAGAGCCAGCTCATCTGCGAGCCTTCTTTCTTCCAGCACCTCAACAAGGACAAGGACATGCTGAAGTAAGTGCCCTGGGGTGGGGGTGGGGACTCAGACCAACACTTGTGCCTTTCTCTTCCTCTTCAGGTACAAGGTGACCTGCCAAAGCTCAGAGCTGGCCAAGGACATCCTGGTGCCCTCCTTTGACCCTAAGAATAAGCACTGTGTGTTTCAAGGTGACCTCCTGCTCTTCAGCTGTGCAGGCGCCCACCCCAGGCACCAGAGGGTCTGCCCCTGCCGGGACTTCATCAAGGGCCAGGTGGCTCTCTGCAAAGACTGCCTATAGCAGCTACCTGCTCAGCCCTGCACCATGCTGCTGGGGAAGACAGTGGCCCCAGCCCCGTCAGGCAGGGCCAGGGACAGAAGTCATGCAGGGACTCTGGCAAGAGCCTGAACTTTTTCGTAGAAGGTTCTGAATTGGCATTGCCCTTGCTGCACTCCGAGCAACCCAGTGGAGTCTTCACCAAAACAAAACAAGAGCGTATGTCAGGCCAGGAGCCTGGCTTGTCCCTGGCACAACATCATTTCTGTTTCTCAAGGAGCAACTGTGGGAAGACTGTCACTGCAGCTGCTCCAGGGCAAAAGAAAGTCTCAAGAGTCCTTTAAAACAAAACAGGAGGAATTGAGCTGATGGGAAAGAACTCTGAATGGGAATATTCCTAAACCCATTAACTTATTTATTCGGGTGGGAGGGAGGGGACCGCGGGAGGGAGAGGAGGGATTGATCACAGGCTTCTTTTATTTCCACTGTTAATCATCCACCTTCACTATACTGTTGTTCTGTCTGCTTTGGGCAGGGTGCAGGAGAGAGACCGTGTGCCGTGGGGCTGGTGGCCTGCTCAGGGACAGCCATGGGGACCTGGCAGCTCAAAACAGATGGCAGCAGAACAAAAGAAACTTTTGCTTTGGAAGCACAGCCAAACTCCCCAGGGCATCGTCATAGATGGCACCTAGAGCATGGGCTGCCTCAGTCAGGGGGACGTGCCTGTGTTGTCCAGAGAGCCCAGCCAGGGACGAAAAAGGAGATGAGGCCCCTTTCCTCCATGTCCCCATGCCCAGACACATACCTTGGCCGTAATTTCTTTTAGAATCCCTTTGGGAAGGAAATACAGGATTGAGGGATTTTGGAGTTTCTGGTAAACTCACCCTCCCTCCAGCCCCGCTATGAGGAGGAAAGTAGAGATGAAAGACTCACGCTGTTCATGGACTTGGAGAGGATTATCTTTGAGCCAAGATTTGGACAGGAGTGAAGTCGGTCCTTAAGAATTTGTGGCGCGACCGGAGCTGGGCTCCTGACAGGTGGGCTTGTGTTGTGTCCCCTCTGATGGCACCAAAGTCCAGGGAAGGGGGCTCTTGATGTCTGCTGGGGGAGTGGGGGCAGCTCAGGATGAATGCAGTGCCCTGTCCTGGCTACTCACCTGAGGGTGTAGCTCGCAAAGGTGGGAATCTGGTGCTGGCTTTTCCTTCAGGCAGGATCACTCTGACTTGTTGAGTAATCAGTCATCAGGTTGGCCTGGTCAGACACACTGGACCCCACCTTCCAAACCCTGGACCCCCCCATGCTCTGCCTTTGTATAAGTTCCCACCCCACTGAATCATTGCTGCCATGCTCTGTACAAGTTTGTAAGTTTCTGAAAAGCCCCTGACATCTCCATGCTGATGCAAGTGAGACCCCTTCTGCCTAATGTGAGCGGTTGGCGTCCTCCACTTGGCCTCTGCTGGGCGCCTCAGTCGCTCAATGATGTGCTCTGTGCCGGGGCTTCCAAGCACCCTTCCTGCTAACAGAGGGCGGCCCAGTGGAGCCTCCGCTGGGCAGAACTGATGGGCAAGGCGTAATGGCTGGTAGCTTTCAGAATGTGAGGGAAAGGAAGAATTCCGCTTCATGGGGACTAGAGTTAGTGTGGGGCCTTTAAGTCTGGGAAGTTACATTCTGCTTCTTTCTCAATTGCTACACAAATGTGCAGCCAGCCTTTTTTCTTAGGCCCACTGAGATCCCTGCTCAGTGCGTCTCAATTGTATCTCCAGTCTAAGAGGAGGGTGGGGGGCACCCGGGGCCTCCTCCACTCCTTAGGTGGCCCCCAAGCACATCTGCCAGGTAGAGTACCATGGGGAGGCCTCTGCCCTGAGCATCATCACAGGGGCGCCTCCAGACCTGGCTGAGAATAGCCTCTGCTTGGGCCTAGGAAGAAGGGCAGAAGTCCAAAGGAAACCTTGGTGAGTGAGTGTGTGTGTGTGTGTGTGTGTGTGTGTGTGTGTGTGTGTGTGTGTGTATGAGCCTGTGCATTTCTTTTAAGCAAGGGCAGTTTCCTGCAGTAGGAGGGCAGATGACTGGCATCCTTGCTGTAAGGAAGAGCTTTTTCCTTGTGAATGGGCCTCTTGGCTGTACCCTAGGGTGTGGGAATTTGCTAGAGTTCCCTGACCTGCAATCCCTGGGCCAGTGCCGCCCTCTCCTGGGCTCTTCCAGGAGCATTGAACACTGAGGATGTCAATGCAAGTATCTGACCAACAGGGGGAGCCTGCAGGCCGAGCAAAGTTTAACCCACTTAGCCACTGCTACTTAAGCAAGGAAGCTGAAAGGTAACCTTAGCCCTGCCTTGTGTTCCAAAAGCTGCAAGGATCATTTGCTGGCTGTCCCTAAGTTCAAGGCCTCCCTACCTTCCCCTTCTTTTCCAAGTCACAACCCGCCCTGCCCGGGCCAGACAGCCCAGAAGAACACTTTTCTGCCATTTAAAAATCCCTCTTTCATCCCCCCCAGTCCAGTATTGAGTGGAAGTGCGCCGGAGTTCCACTGACAGGGCAGCTGCTCTTGGAGCAAACAAGCCCACACTCCAGTTGTTTAGGGCATTATCTGAAGAGTCAGTGACCCCTGAATGTGTACTGGCTCCCAGGCCTCCTCAGACTTGGCCCAGGTCTAGTCAGTGATCCTGGAGAGGAAACTGGGGAGGGGGCTTCCAACTGCCCTGCATGGAAGAGGAGAGGAAGGTGCCCCTGTGTGGGCTGGAAGCCTGCGGAGGTTTTGCCATTGCTGATCTTGATAGAATCCTAAACCGATTTATAGCTGATAACAGTTCCATGGGGAGAGAAATCCTAAGTTATGATTAATGTTTTTCCCCGCTATAATATCTTGCCTGTTTTTTTGGATTATTTTCCCCATTGTGATCCTAAGCTCTTAAAAAACTTGAGGGAAAACATTCATCTAATTTACTAAAAGAGAAAGCTTTCCATTGAAAGGTAGATACTTTGAGGAGTAAAAAGACTTCTTTGAATGCTGGTAAACACCGCATTTATTTTGTGTATGCAGTTTGATTTGCACATGTATAAATGGAGATGCTTTTCATTTTTGTTTGGACTGGGTTTGTGTCACTGCTCATTACAGTTTGCTTTTTTGTGTGTTTGCTGTGCGTTTGGAGATATTAGTCAGTTTCTTTAGTGATATTTGTTTCCTTGATGTGCCTTTTCGTTTTTCTTTGGGGTTTTTGGAATCCGGATGCTGTTGAAGGGCAATAGCAGACTCCTCCAGCTAAGAGACAGGACATGTTCTTGAGCCACTGTAGCTGTTGAAGCTGGACACCAGACGCTCCCTATAACCCCCCCGCCAGGCCATAGCGTGTATGCATGTGCACTTCCACCCACAGAGGAGGGTGTGAAGCCTTGAGAACCTCAAGAAAGGGCTGGATTCTGCCATACCTTTGGGTCTACCTTGGGACTGCTGGTTGCCAACGTGTCAACCAGCCTGTGTTCCCTGCCACCCACGCACTTGCTGAGGTGTGGCTGAGGCAGAATCATGTGAATGGGTGCATCCAAGGAGTTCAGGGCCCTGCTTGGAGAAGAAATACTTTAGCATCATGAAAGGGAAAGAACGTGCACCCCTTTTTTGTTTCTTTAGTGAATGCAAGATTTAATAAAAGTGAATAATGAGCTTCCCCTTTGGGAGTGGAGCCCAGTGCAGCTCACTGACAGGGTTGACATCAGTATGATGTGTTGGACTGAAACTGTATGTCTGTAGGTAGGTGTGTGCCTTTTAGGGCAGACCACGGTGGCCACCCCATTTCTCCAAGGTGGTTTACCTAGCTTGTGTATATTAGACATTGCCACCCTCACCTCTGGCCAAAAATTCTTGATTTAAAAAGAAAAGTCTATTTTGTTAACGACAGGCTCTGTTGTATGTGTTACTATCCCAAGCCTGGATTATTTTATTTATTTAAAAGTATTTTAATTTCCATATTGGCTTTATTCTAATCCCATCCATCCCTGTGGAGCTGCAGAGCATCTTCATGTGAGTAGACGGATGGACATAAATAGATTCATGCTCATTTAGGAAGCTGGGAGTTTCGTGAAGCTGAGGGTGAGTTCCTGTGATTCTTGTTCGCTTCAACAAAAAGTGGGAGACCAAGTTTTTATAGCAAAAGACCAAATTAGCTGTAGAGTCTTGAATGCAGAAAAAAATTACCCTAGCTTTCTTAGCACTTAGGGTTTTGTGAGGATTCAGTGTTTAGCACAGTGCTTGGCACATAGTAAGCCCTAGTAAATGTTAAATATTGTTATTAGTGTTTCGTAAAACTTGAGAAATAGAGCTGAGCTCATTCCCTTCCTGTTGATTCAAAAATAATACCTACATGAAAACATGATTCCAAGTTGATTGAATGTTGTAGGAATTACTGGTTTAGAGTAGCCCAGTTCTCGGCCTACCCTGCTGGTTGGGATCTTACTGTATTCTTGAATGCACTGGTTTGAAAATATGCCAGACTTCAGCCCCCAAGGAAACAAGGCTGCAAGAATTTATGAACTCCAGCTGGAAAAGGTAAAGGTGACCTTTGGCTAGCCACATACTGGACCTTACCCCACTGACGTCTTTCAGAACATTCCAAGGGTTTTCCTCAAGGAACATTTTTGAGCTAGAAATTAAAATGGGTTCTCTGGCAGACTGCACCCCTTGAGTCAAAGTTAACAGTATTCCTTTGAATGCAATAATAGAGGCTTTTCTGCGTTAAGGGAGAAGGAATGACCAATTGAACTTACACATTCCCCAGGCAGGTCCCTTTGCCGGCCCCTACAGGCTGGGGTGGCCCCTCCTGTCCTCAGGGATCAGACTCCCAGACTGGTTAGTTCTGCATGTTTCCATCAAATTAAAGGTTATTCCCTGGCCGCCTCCTGGAGAAAACCAACCCCACCCTGCCAGCTGGGGGCAATGGGGCAGGGATTTTGGCCTCTCAGAACAGCTCCTAGAGGCTGCTCATGACTGAATGTTTTCCCAAATCACCTAAATATCGGTTTGCTTTTTGTTTTGGGGGAGAGGATTTAGCCTCTTACTTCCCTGATGGATTCAAAGTTTTATCTATCTCCTTATCTCCTGCCCTGTCTTGGCACAACTCTGGATAGATTGCAGGTGTGGAATTTGCTGGAGTTTGGTGACTTCGTCAAATTCCTTTGGATTCTGTTCCGCCAAATCAGCAGTCTCGTCCTGTGGATGCAGTGACTGGAATTTCCCATCTGCAAAGCATCTCTGTAGCCCAGATTTTGTGGAGCCTTAAGACACTCCCTCAATGCCACCCTGACCCCACGGCTGGAGAACCCTGTGCTTATGTGGTGGGCAGGGCCACTGTTGATGGAGGATGGCGGGGACGGGGTGGTGCTCAAAGGATCTGTGGTGCTGGAGGTCTACACGCCTCTCAGGACAGCGTGTCAGGAACCTCAGAGCAGCTTCACATCTGCCAAAGCTGAGAGGGAGCGAACTTGGGAAGCATTTTGCTCATTGTCCTACCCAAGTATTAATAGCATAATAGTTGATGCCAAAGGAGATGGTGACGTCCCTTCCACTGTAGTTGCTGTCACAACCTTGACGTCTTTAAGCTAATGGCCGTTTGCATCTGTGTCTTCAAACAGATCCTGGTTACAGCCATTTTGTGTGATTCACTTCGGGGGTTAAGTAATGCAGGATTCTGCAAACAAGGTGTCGCCGTCCAAATGTACTGTCCTGGCATAGAGAGCACTGCTTTGTTTTCCACTGTTGTAGAGAAAACTAGGGAGAACTTTATTTTTCAATAAACTTTTCTTGTGTGACAGGTGGAAGTGATTTTTGGGGGGGCGGGTGC